ACGCGGGATCAGCCCCCTCCCCCGCCCGTTGCCGCCGCCGCCTCCGCCGGCCCGGTCTCCCCTCCGCCGCCCGCCGGGATCCATGAGCTGAACTCCCGCCCCCCCCCCCCCGGCCGCCGCCATCTTGTGCCCCCTCCCCCTCCCGCAGGCAGCGCTAAGGGGGATTTTGGCGTCTTCTCAGACACAGCTCCCTCTCTCGGTCCCCGCTGCTGAGGAGCGAGAGGAGCGCGGCCGCCGCCGCCCGCGCCGGTGAAGCCGCCTCTCCCACACCCTCCGTCTCCTCCCTCCGCCCCTCCTTTGTCTGCACCGCTCGACGACGCCGCCGCCGCCCGCCGCTCTGCTGCGCCCGCCGCGCCCCCCGGCAGCACCCGCGGCCGCGGCGCGAGCCGGAGTCCGCCGAGCCGGAGCGCGACGAGGCCCCGGGCGCGCCCTCCCCGCTGCCGCCACCGCCGTGCCGCCGCCATCCGCCCGCCGCCGCCGCCGCTGTCCGGCCCCCGAGCACGCCGGCCCCGCGCGCGCCTCGAGGCCGAGTCAAGGTAAGCCCGGCGCCGCCGCGCGCGGACCCGCGGCCCTGCCCTGCCTGGCTTCCCGACCCCGGCCCGCGCGGCCGCCAGTGCAGCCTGGCCCCGGGCGCGGGCGCATTGTTGTTCGCATCGCCGCCCTCCAGCCGCACACACGCTCCTTTGCACACCCCGGCGCCGACGGGTCCCCCGTCCCGGCACGGACCGCTACCCGACTCTGCTCCGGAGGTCCAGGCGCCTCCTCCTGCAGCCCGACCCCCTTCTCCGCCCTGTGAGCCCACCGAGGCCAGCACTCTGCCTGGCCGCCCGGAGCTTTTGCAGCTAAGGGCATCTCCCCCAGCCAGAACCGAGCTTCTCCCATCCTGGAACTAATCCCGTCCGCCCCCCACCCCCAAAAGGAGCCCCCCCACGCACACCCCCATGCCTTGAACCAGCCTTCTGCCAGGTCTGCCCACCCTTACCTGGGGGAGGGGGGACGGGGTTGGGGGGGGCGGGGAGCATGCATGGCATGGAGTGAGTCTTTGCCTCCCCTGTGCAATCCTTCTTCCCCAACCTGCCAGCTTTCCTCTTATCCTGACCACAGTTCACCACCATCCCTTTTCCCCAATCTCAGCTGCCTGGTCAGCACCTCTTTCGAACATTCTGAGCCCCAACTTTGCAGTAAGGTGGTAGAAAATGGAAATCCAGAGAGCTGCAAAAAGATTTTTTTTTAATGTAATGAATGGGGAGTAGTTTTGTGAACACACTCGTATTCACCTCTTCTTTCCTCTGGGAGGCCTGCCTGCCTTCCCCTCCCCCCCAACCTTGATCCCTGTCTGCTGGAAAAGGCGCGATTGCTTCTCTTCCTCTTCTGCCCAAGACCAAGACTCTAGGTCTGATATCCTTTTTAGCCACACACACACACCCCCCACACACGAAGTCTTCTTAATCTTCTTGAATTTACCAGTTACTCTGGACACTTCTTGCCATAACCCCATTTCACAGACAAAGGCTTAGGAGGGAAAAAGAACCAAACTGTTTCTGTGTTTGTCATGTTAATGATGTCCATCCCCACACACCCAGTTCCCATCCCTGATGCTTCTTGTGCCTGTATCTTGAACCTTCAGAATGAAAAAAAAAAAAATCTCTTGGATAGCTTGATACAGTTTCTTTAGAAATCTGCATTGTTGCTTCTGGTTTATGGCCATGGAGAAAATACCAGCCCCCACCCAAAATGCACCGCAGCCAAGTCGGCTAAAGGCGATGAGTGTTGGAGTCAGTAGGGGGCGCATTCTCTGCACTGGGTAAGGCTGCAGAGGGGGGAAGGGCCCCCGAGCTAGAACAGGATGTGCTTCACAGCGCCTTCTACAGACCATGGGAAAATGGGCCCAGCAAGACACACTCGCACTCTTAGTTGGTGAGCTGACAGCAACATGGCGAAGGATTAAGTGAGTCAAGAGCAGTGATTTTACTTCTTTTAAAGAGCCCACCCTGCATTTTAGAAGTTTTCTCCTTTTACTTTTTCAAAACTGTTGGCCCCCAGTCCATATTTGTTCTTGACGAATCACCTTGGCACATCCTTGGTTCGGATTCCCTTCCTCTGGAGTTCTTCCACCTCAAGTTTTGAATGTGTCACCATATCTTTCCTAAGTCTGGTGGTAAAGGAGAAGGTTTGAAACAAAGTAACAGGTTTGGGGGCATAGCTGGTTAACTCCCTTCTTCATAGGCCAAATCTTTCCAATTCTTTGAGAGTTAAAAATCATTCTTGAGAGATGTTGGATTAAGTGTGTAGATGGGTGTCATGATTTGCAAAGCCTTGTTGGTAAACATCAAGCCCATGTTGGGTTCTTCATTGTCGAACTCAAGTGTTGATTGTAAAAATTTCGTTTCCCTCCAAATTTGGACTTGTAATTGCCATTCATTATCTCAGCAGCCAACCACCTTTACAAAAATGTTGATACCAGTCTTCTGTGAGCACCCACCTTCTTAGGGTGTGTTGATTTCCATAGATTTTACTCCTCTTGTTATTTCCATAGGTGTGAGATGCACAATGCGAAACCTAGGCCCCAGCTTTTACACCATGATGCGCAGGGTTGTACTTTTTGTACTGAACTGATAGGTGGCCTAGTGGTTATGCCCTGTACTACCATTTTGAGGATCTGGACTCCGTTTCCTGCCTTGCTCTTTGGACCACATTGTCAATTCACACCGGTGGGTATATTCATTTTGGAGGGTGGGAACTGTTTTTGTTTTTGTTTTTGTTTTTGTTTTAAAGAATACCGTAGCAGTAGGCAGGACAGTTCCAATTCAACAAAAACCTCTTTACCCTGGCACTCAAAACTGTAATGATGATGAACTGGTAAGCATTTTTCTGTTTTCAGATGTTCAACATTGACTTTGACTTAAATTTTTTTTTCCAATAGAAACTATGTTCCAACTTCCTGTCAACAATCTTGGCAGTTTAAGAAAAGCCCGGAAAACTGTGAAAAAAATACTTAGTGACATTGGGTTGGAATACTGTAAAGAACATATAGAAGTAAGTAGCATGTCATTTTTAAATTTTAACATTGTTTTTGTAAACTTATTTCACTGTTTTCTAGGATTTTAAACAATTTGAACCTAATGACTTTTATTTGAAAAACACTACATGGGAGGATGTAGGACTGTGGGACCCATCACTTACGAAAAACCAGGTAAGTGGCACAGGAGACTTCCTCAGATGGCACATTCTAATTCTAGTTTTTGTGTTTACTTTAGGACTATCGGACAAAACCTTTCTGCTGCAGCGCTTGTCCATTTTCCTCAAAATTCTTCTCTGCCTACAAAAGTCATTTCCGCAATGTCCATAGTGAAGACTTTGAAAATAGGATTCTCCTTAATTGCCCCTACTGTACCTTCAATGCAGACAAAAAGACTTTGGAAACACACATTAAAATATTTCATGCTCCGAACGCCAGCGCACCAAGTAGCAGCCTCAGCACTTTCAAAGATAAAAACAAAAATGATGGCCTTAAACCTAAGCAGGCTGACAGTGTAGAGCAAGCTGTTTATTACTGTAAGAAGTGCACTTACCGAGATCCTCTTTATGAAATAGTTAGGAAGCACATTTACAGGGAACATTTTCAGCATGTGGCAGCACCTTACATAGCAAAGGCAGGAGAAAAATCACTCAATGGGGCAGTCCCCTTAGGCTCGAATGCCCGAGAAGAGAGTAGTATTCACTGCAAGCGATGCCTTTTCATGCCAAAGTCCTATGAAGCTTTGGTACAGCATGTCATCGAAGACCATGAACGTATAGGCTATCAGGTCACTGCCATGATTGGGCACACAAATGTAGTGGTTCCCCGATCCAAACCCTTGATGCTAATTGCTCCCAAACCTCAAGACAAGAAGAGCATGGGACTCCCACCAAGGATCGGTTCCCTTGCTTCTGGAAATGTCCGGTCTTTACCATCACAGCAGATGGTGAATCGACTCTCAATACCAAAGCCTAACTTAAATTCTACAGGAGTCAACATGATGTCCAGTGTTCATCTGCAGCAGAACAACTATGGAGTCAAATCTGTAGGCCAGGGTTACAGTGTTGGTCAGTCAATGAGACTGGGTCTAGGTGGCAACGCACCAGTTTCCATTCCTCAACAATCTCAGTCTGTAAAGCAGTTACTTCCAAGTGGAAACGGAAGGTCTTATGGGCTTGGGTCAGAGCAGAGGTCCCAGGCACCAGCAAGATACTCCCTGCAGTCTGCTAATGCCTCTTCTCTCTCATCGGGCCAGTTAAAGTCTCCTTCCCTCTCTCAGTCACAGGCATCCAGAGTGTTAGGTCAGTCCAGTTCCAAACCTGCTGCAGCTGCCACAGGCCCTCCCCCAGGTAACACTTCCTCAACTCAAAAGTGGAAAATATGTACAATCTGTAATGAGCTTTTTCCTGAAAATGTCTATAGTGTGCACTTCGAAAAAGAACATAAAGCTGAGAAAGTCCCAGCAGTAGCCAACTACATTATGAAAATACACAATTTTACTAGCAAATGCCTCTACTGTAATCGCTATTTACCCACAGATACTCTGCTCAACCATATGTTAATTCATGGTCTGTCTTGTCCATATTGCCGTTCAACTTTCAATGATGTGGAAAAGATGGCCGCACACATGCGGATGGTTCACATTGATGAAGAGATGGGACCTAAAACAGATTCTACTTTGAGTTTTGATTTGACATTGCAGCAGGGTAGTCACACTAACATCCATCTCCTGGTAACTACATACAATCTGAGGGATGCCCCAGCTGAATCTGTTGCTTACCATGCCCAAAATAATCCTCCAGTTCCTCCAAAGCCACAGCCAAAGGTTCAGGAAAAGGCAGATATCCCTGTAAAAAGTTCACCTCAAGCTGCAGTGCCCTATAAAAAAGATGTTGGGAAAACCCTTTGTCCTCTTTGCTTTTCAATCCTAAAAGGACCCATATCTGATGCACTTGCACATCACTTACGAGAGAGGCACCAAGTTATTCAGACGGTTCATCCAGTTGAGAAAAAGCTCACCTACAAATGTATCCATTGCCTTGGTGTGTATACCAGCAACATGACCGCCTCAACTATCACTCTGCATCTAGTTCACTGCAGGGGCGTTGGAAAGACCCAAAATGGCCAGGATAAGACAAATGCACCCTCTCGGCTTAATCAGTCTCCAAGTCTGGCACCTGTGAAGCGCACTTACGAGCAAATGGAATTTCCCTTACTGAAAAAACGAAAGTTAGATGATGATAGTGATTCACCCAGCTTCTTTGAAGAGAAGCCTGAAGAGCCTGTTGTTTTAGCTTTAGACCCCAAGGGTCATGAAGATGATTCCTATGAAGCCAGGAAAAGCTTTCTAACAAAGTATTTCAACAAACAGCCCTATCCCACCAGGAGAGAAATTGAGAAGCTAGCAGCCAGTTTATGGTTATGGAAGAGTGACATCGCTTCCCATTTTAGTAACAAAAGGAAGAAGTGTGTCCGTGATTGTGAAAAGTACAAGCCTGGCGTGTTGCTGGGGTTTAACATGAAAGAATTAAATAAAGTCAAGCATGAGATGGATTTTGATGCTGAGTGGCTATTTGAAAATCATGATGAGAAGGATTCCAGAGTCAATGCTAGTAAGACTGCTGACAAAAAGCTCAACCTTGGGAAGGAAGATGACAGTTCCTCAGACAGTTTTGAAAATTTGGAAGAAGAATCCAATGAAAGTGGTAGCCCTTTTGACCCTGTTTTTGAAGTTGAACCTAAAATCTCTAACGATAACCCAGAGGAACATGTACTGAAGGTAATTCCTGAGGATGCTTCAGAATCTGAGGAGAAGCTAGACCAAAAAGAGGATGGTTCAAAATACGAAACTATTCATTTGACTGAGGAACCAACCAAACTAATGCACAATGCATCTGATAGTGAGGTTGACCAAGACGATGTTGTTGAGTGGAAAGACGGTGCTTCTCCATCTGAGAGTGGGCCTGGATCCCAACAAGTGTCAGACTTTGAGGACAATACCTGCGAAATGAAACCAGGAACCTGGTCTGACGAGTCTTCCCAAAGCGAAGATGCAAGGAGCAGTAAGCCAGCTGCCAAAAAAAAGGCTACCATGCAAGGTGACAGAGAGCAGTTGAAATGGAAGAATAGTTCCTATGGAAAAGTTGAAGGGTTTTGGTCTAAGGACCAGTCACAGTGGAAGAATGCATCTGAGAATGATGAGCGCTTATCTAACCCCCAGATTGAGTGGCAGAATAGCACAATTGACAGTGAGGATGGGGAACAGTTTGACAACATGACTGATGGAGTAGCTGAGCCCATGCATGGCAGCTTAGCCGGAGTTAAACTGAGCAGCCAACAGGCCTAAGTGCCAGGTTCCCTGGCGTTGGTGACATGCTGCAGCCTGGAACTCTGATATCCAGTGTGACTGCAAAGCTGTCTTCTCACTGGTACTGCCTTGTGAGTACTGGTTGGACTGTGGGGCATGTGGCCGCTGCAGTTCCAGTGGTTATTTCTAAGTCTATGACAGGACAGGCTGTTCTTGCTTCAGAACCTTCTCTGACAGACACGGTAACTAAATGTGAAAAACCAATAAGCTGGTGACTCATGAATACACACGAGGAAAAGCAGAGGTTTATTTTATCTGCCTTTTCAACATTTCTTTCCCTCTGTGAAATGATTGGTCAGATGTCTTTGAGAAGTGTTAAACTAATTCACATGGTAGTGTAGGGCCAACATACAAGCTACCAGTCTAATGTGTATAGTAGACTTTGGGAAAAGCGATTTTTTTTCATGTATTCATTCTGAATAGTTGAAATGTATATTTGTACAGTCTTTTAGACCTATTCAAGTGATGCTCATGATCCTGTTACTGTGTGCCCATCATAGATTTCTTTTTTTAGTGTTGCCCTTGCTGTGTAATAAACGCTCTATCTAGTTTACCTAGCAAAAGCTCAAAACTGCGCTAGTATGGACTTTTTGGACAGACTTAGTTTTTGCACATAACCTTGTACAATCTTGCAACAGAGGCCAGCCACGTAAGATATATATCTGGACTCTCTTGTATTATAGGATTTTTCTTGTTCTGAATATCCTTGACATTACAGCTGTCAAAAACAAAAACTGGTATTTCAGATCTGTTTTCTGAAATCTTTTAAGCTAAAATCACATGCAAGAATTGACTTTGCAGCTACTAATTTTGACACCTTTTAGATCTGTATAAAAGTGTGTTGTGTTGAAGCAGCAAACCAATGAGTGCTGCATTTTGGATATTTAGTTTTATCTTTAGTTCAACACCATCATGGTGGATTCATTTATACCATCTAATATATGACACACTGTTGTAGTATGTATAATTTTGTGATCTTTATTTTCCCTTTGTATTCATTTTAAGCATCTAAATAAATTGCTGTATTGTGCTTAATGTAAATATTTGCTTTATTACACATGACAGTCCTGTGTGTCCATTATATCTTTTGCCATTTAATGCCATAACTCTTTCATCAGAGATGGCAGCCACAGTCACAGAGGAAACTTGTGGAAAACCCAAGATCTGTCATCTGCAAATAGAATGCTTTCTCTTGAGGCACCTGGTACAAAATCTGTTTTTCTTTTTTTTTTTTTTTTTTTTTTTTTTTTTTAACTGAAAAACAAACACCCTTGAGTTTTTCAGTTCACCTTTTGTTAAGGAGCAGAGCCTGCATATATATGTAAATGTCTCAATGATAAAAAAAAAAATGTAAACATGGATTGGCATTAATTTGCAAGCAGAATCTTAATAGCCTGATGGGTTTTTTGTTTGTTTTTTCTTCTAGATGAAGTTAAACGTTCGTTTTCACCTTACGATGGGAACAACTGTAGTGCAGGCGGCTCTGCCTCTATTTGCCACTCTTGGCCCTCTTGCTATTAAGGGAAAGGCTTTGAAGAGCACAGCACTGACAGGGCTGTAAAGATGGAAGGAGCTGGTATTTTTACCATGCGTAGATTCCCAAGAGAACTTGTACTAAAAAGCAGAAAGTTACAAGGAAGCAGAATTAGGCCAACATTTCCAGCAATTAAAACAATGATGGGAAACTCCAATCCATGAGGAGGCTGGTCAGTCACCTCAAGGATAGTGGCCTAAAGAAGTCTGAAGTGGCTGATGTCCATAACTTCTGAGTCTGTTTCCAAAAGAAAGACTCTTGTTAATGCTGTTACCAGAGAGTAGAGATTTGACCAGCCTCTCCCTAAAATGTAAGCTTCTCAACAACAGTACAGGAAGAAGTGCAAGAGTAGACTAGAACCTTTAAGGAATTTGGGGCTGGAACGGAGCTATGTTGCATCTGTTGTTATACAGGTAGATTATAAGTTCTACATGCACCAGCCAAAACTTAGGACAGGATGTCCCCAAATTAAGATACTACAGATTACCAAATCAGAAATAACCAGCTGGATTTAGGCCAGCTCACATTTATTTGGAAATTACCCTCCCTGATTAACAGGCTTCTGAGTTGTACGTGGAGGACTAATGAGACTTGTACAAGACACCACGGGGCTTGGGGTCCAGGTCCCAGTTGGATATCGGAACAGACACAGATAAGTGTGTTTCCTCATTAAGGTGGTGAGAGTGTGCCTTTTGGCATTCAGAAAAGGGTTTAGCCACCCTAAGAGTTGGAAATAAAGATTCCCAACTGGAAATGTTGCAGAATCCCTACAAGTGTCTCAATAAAAGCCATTTTAAAAGAATATTGTTGCTACTGTTTGCTTTTCAAATAATCTGGAGATCGTTGGCTATGGCAACGTGCTGCCACCTAATTAGAGAATGCCTGTAAATGTAGGCTGAACACTTCTAACATGAGAAAACCTAAGTATCCTACAGAGGTTTGGTGTGTTTTGTTTTTGTGGGTG